CAGTGAATACAAAGAGGAGATAGAAAAAAAAAAGCGTTGAGATAAGTCGATGGAAGACAGAGGGAATGTATGCAATAAACTTCTACCTGGCTGTTTCTATAGACATTAAGAAAATGGGAAGAAGAATAAAAGCTGAAATGAGAAAGGAAATAGAGGTCATATATACACTACTGAAAAATGATAAAGAAAGAAAGTAATTGACTAGAATGTGCAAAACAGAGGCAGATGCAATCTGCAATTTTACCAGGACTTTGAATAAAACCAATTATAAAGGAGAGTTTTAGGACTTGAATGGAAAACTAAAGTGCTACTCTGATAAGTCTGCGTAGGAGATGGATTTTGTGCCCTCAATTTCTGAAATTAATTCTTATGTATTTTGCAACCAAAAGGTTCTGAAGCTGGTGTGCAAAGTCAAAAATAGTATAAAAGTTATTGTGAATAAAATGCTAAAAATCAGCATACACTCTCTTTTTTTGAGTCCTTTGGCGATTGTACACAGCAGGGCATTAAAATCATTTTGATTTCAAATGTTTTCCTGTATTGTGCATATAGGCACTTTCTGAAGACCTCACCTTGATAAATAAGTTTGCTTTTTAAAACTATAGATTTAACATCTGTAAATTGAAAAAACAGCTGTAAATTTAGTTGAATATGAAGTTATCAGTTTGGAAGATGACGGACAAAGGAAATTATTCATTATAAAAGGAATACCATAAAGTGTAGATGATGTAATACACCTGGTAATAGGCAATTCTGTTGAGCATTTGGAATGTGCATATTTTGAACAGTAAGCCCTTTCTTTTCATAAAAGCAAAGCAGTAAGTTCAATCGTGTCCTGAATAAGACATTAAGTAAGCTGAAATATTTTAATGAGAATGAGGGCATCTCCCTACATCAGAAGACAATAGATAAATGAGTTGTAACATCAAACGTAATACAAATAACTATAGCAAAGGAGGGTATACAGATGACTCATCACACGCTCTGACCAGGGTATATAAGCCTCCTACACATGCTGGTGTTCACACTCAGGATCTTGCCTTGAGCAGCATACCAACTCACCACTCCTGACACCATGAACTACTACGGCAACTACTATGGAGGCCTGGGCTACGGCTACGGAGGCTTCGATGACCTGGGCTATGGCTATGGCTGTGGATGTGGCAGCTTCCGCAGACTGGGCTATGGCGGTGGCTACGGAGGCTACGGATACGGCTCTGGCTTCGGAGGCTATGGATACCGCAGCTGCCGTCCATCATGCTATGGAGGATATGGATTCTCTGGATTTTATTGAAATCCTTCCCTGACAACCTAACATGAGGGGACATAAGAAGATCACCCAAACCTGACTGCAATAACAAACAAACGAGGTCACCCTGGATCAAGCCAAGATCAAGAGCAGTTAGCATCTAAGAGGTTTAAGAATACCTATCATTCCATAATTCTTTGCTTTATGTCTCTGGATGTGTCTTACTTGTACCTTTATAACTGTGGGGTTTCTCTGTTCCTTTTAGAATAAATTATGCTAACTGAAAGCAAAT